CCTCCCAAGAGCTGGGACTACAGGCGTGCGCCATCACGCCCGGCTAATTTTTGTATTTTTAGTAGAGATAGGGTTTCACCATGCTGGCCAGGCTGGTCTCAAACTACTGACCTCAGATCATCTGTCCGCCTCGGCCTCCTAAAGTGCTGAGATTACAGGGGTGAGCCACCGCCCCCGGGGCCCTTGCCCACGTTTTTATAAACAAAATATGAGGTGGGAGGATTGCTTGAGCCCAGGAGATCAAAACTGCAGTGAGCCATCATCGCGCCACTGCACTCCAGCCTGGGAGACAGAGCGAAACGCTGTCTCAAAAAAAGAAAAAAGAAACAAGGAAGGAAAGTGTCCCCCGAATGAATAAATATGAGCAGATAATTACTTCTAGTTTACATAAAATGCCCTCTTTTAAGAGAGGAACTTTTTGATCATTTTTATTACTATTCTTTTAATCTTAGATGTTTATTTTTCAGGAGGAAAAAAACAAACTTTTCCATAGTAGCAGTATTAAAACAAAGATGAATATGTTGTCAAGAGGCATCTGAACAATCTCCAACAGTGCCGAGTCGCATTTCCCCTTTCCTCTCCGATGCATTTGAGACTTTAATGCTTACTATATTTATTTAAGCGTTTTGTTCTGAGACCCCAAACTAATTTGCACAGTTGAAGCAGGAAATAGAATGGGTGGAAACATGCGGGTGTCTGTATTAGCATTATGCATCTCATATGCGAATAGGAATGCTCTAAAAATTCAATACAGTATACATGCGTGTGCATCGTCATGCAAAATAAGTCTCTATTGGCCTTATATTTGAACGCGCGAATGCAGCTCCTAAAAGTTAAAAACAACTCCTAGGCTGAATCGCGCGATAGAACGAAAGCGGCTTTAAACCCAGAGACTACAGTTTCCGGCATGCTTCGACGCCACACGTGATTAGCGGCAACTAGAACTACATTTCCCGGCGTGCCCTGGTCTCACGTGTGATTTGCTGCGGAACGAACTACATCTCCCGGCAGGCTGCGGAAGGGGGTCGAGTAGAAGGACCGCCGCTCCGGCCTCCCGCGACTTCTCGAAGGTGGGCAGGTCCCACCTTGTGGAGGATGGAGGTGACCGGGGACGCCGGGGTACCAGAATCTGGCGAGATCCGGACTCTAAAGCCGTGTCTGCTGCGCCGCAACTACAGCCGCGAACAGCACGGCGTGGCCGCCTCCTGCCTCGAAGACCTGAGGAGCAAGGGTTGGCTCGGGACCCCGGGCGAGGGTGTGGGGTTGTCATTTGCCAAATATTTTATTCTTTTCAGCCTGTGACATTCTGGCCATTGATAAGTCCCTGACACCAGTCACCCTGGTCCTGGCAGAGGATGGCACCATAGTGGATGATGACGATTACTTTCTGTGTCTACCTTCCAATACTAAGTTTGTGGCATTGGCTAGTAATGAGAAATGGGCATACAACAATTCAGGTAAGAAACTCTAGCCATGTATAAAACGGCCTTTCTGTGACTGGCATTTTCTCCCATGTGTCAGATGGAGGTACAGCTTGGATTTCCCAAGAGTCCTTTGATGTAGATGAAACAGACAGCGGGGCAGGGTTGAAGTGGAAGAATGTGGCCAGGCAGCTGAAAGAAGATCTGTCCAGCATCATCCTCCTATCAGAGGAGGACCTCCAGGTAAAGCCTCCTCCACAACCTGCAACAATGTTTAGATTTCTAAGCGTCTGTGTTTGTTTGTTAGATGCTTGTTGACGCTCCCTGCTCAGACCTGGCTCAGGAACTACGTCAGAGTTGTGCCACCGTCCAGCGGCTGCAGCACACACTCCAACAGGTGCTTGACCAAAGAGAGGAAGTGCGTCAGTCCAAGCAGCTCCTGCAGCTGTACCTCCAGGCTTTGGAGAAAGAGGGCAGCCTCTTGTCAAAGCAGGAAGGTAGGACTCTCTGCAGGCAGAGTCACTCTGAGCGTCTGATCTCTGTCTCGTGTCTCCTTTGCAGAGTCCAAAGCTGCCTTTGGTGAGGAGGTGGATGCAGTAGACACGGGTATCAGCAGAGAGACCTCCTCGGACGTTGCGCTGGCGAGCCACATCCTTACTGCACTGAGGGAGAAGCAGGCTCCAGAGCTGAGCTTATCTAGTCAGGATTTGGAGGTGGGCGGAAACCAGGGTCACTGAGCTACAGACCAGTTCTCAGGGGTTTTTATTCTTGCTGCAGTTGGTTACCAAGGAAGACCCCAAAGCACTGGCTGTTGCCTTGAACTGGGACATAAAGAAGACGGAGACTGTTCAGGAGGCCTGTGAGCGGGAGCTCGCCCTGCGCCTGCAGCAGACGCAGAGCTTGCATTCTCTCCGGAGCATCTCAGCAAGCAAGGCCTCACCACCTGGTGACCTGCAGAATCCTAAGCGAGCCAGACAGGATCCCACATAGCAGCAGCGGGAAGTGTGCCAAGGAAGCTCTGTGGCGTTGTGTTATTGGTAGACACCCTCAGCCTCATCATTTGACTACCTATGTACTACTCTACCCCCTGCCTTAGAGCACCTTCCAGAGAAGCTATTCCAGGTCTCAACATACGCCGTTCCACCAATTTTTTTTTTAGCCCCACCAGCTTCAGGACTTCTGCCAATTTTGAATGATATAGCTGCACCAACAATATCCCGCCTCCTCTAATTACATATGATGTTCTCTGTTCAAAAGTAATTGGCAGTGATTGGCCAGGCGCAGTGGCTCACGCCTGTAATCCCAGCACTGGGAGGCCGAGGGGGGCGGATCGTGAAGTCAGGAGATCGAGACCATCCTGGCTAACATGGTGAAACCCTGTCTCTACTAAAAATACAAAAAAAATTAGCCAGCCATGGTGGCGGGCGCCTGTAATCCCAGCTACTTGGGAGGCTGAGGCAGGAGAATGGCATGAACCTGGGAGGCAGAGCTTGCAGTGAGCTGAGATTGCGCCACTGCACTCCAGCCTGGGCAACAGAGCGAGACTCCGTCTCAAAAAAAAAAAAAAAAAAAGTAATTGGCAGTGACTATGGGCGCACTGCCTAACATTTAGCCCTGCCCCATATGGAACATGTTAAAAAAAAAAAAAGCCAGGCCGAGCGTGTTGGCTCACGCTTGTAATCCCAGCACTTTGGGAGGCCGAGGCGGGTGGATCACGAGGTCAGGAGATCGAGACCATCCTGGCTAACACAGTGAAACGTGTTTTTACTAAAAGTACAAAAAACTAGCTGGGCGTGGTGGCAGGAGCCTGTAGTCCCAGCTACTCGGGAGGCTGAGGCAGGAGAATTGCTTGAACCGGGGAGGCAGAAGTTGCAGTGAGCCGAGATTATGCCACTGTACTCCAGCCTGGGTGACAGAGTGACACTCTGTCTCAAAAAAAAAAAAAAAAAGGACAGGCACGACAGTGGCTCACACCTTTGATCCCAGCACTTTGGAGGCCGATGCAGGCGGATCACATGAGGTCAGGAGTTCAAGACCAACCTGGCCAATATGGTGAAACCCCGTCTCTACTAAAAATACAAAAATTAGCTGGGCATGATGGCGGGTGCCTGTAATCCCAGCTACTCGGTAGGCAGAGGTTGCAGTGAGCTGAGAGCGCACCACTGCACTCCAGCCTGGGTGACAGAGCTAGACTCCGTATCTCAAGAAAAAAAAAAAGTTTTGTTTTGTTTTTTTGAGACAGAGTCTCACTCTGTCACCTAGTCTGGAGTGCAGTGGCACATTCTCGGCTCACTGCAACCCCCACCTCCCAGGTTCAAGCGATTCTCCTGTTTCAGCCTCCTGAGCAGCTGGGATTACAGGCACGTGCCACCATGCCCGGCTAATTTTTGTATTTTTAGTAGAGACAGGGTTTTGTCACATTGGCCAGGCTGGTCTCAAACTCCTGACCTCAGGTGATCCACCCACCTCAGCCTCCCAAAGTGCTGGGATTACAGGTGTGAGCCACCACCCCTGGCCAGAAAAAAAAGCTTTTAAATAAAGTAATTGTCAGCTTAGGCAACATAGCAAGACCCTGTCTCTACAAAAAAAAAATTTAAGTTAGCCAGGCATGGTGGCACTGACCTATAATCCTAGCTACTCTGGAGGCTAAGGCGAGAGTATCACTTGAGCCCAGGAGCTCAAGGCTGATCATGCCACCATACTCCAGCCTGGATGATAGAGTAAGACCCTACTTTTTTTTTTTTTTTTTTAAAAAGGTAACCATCAAGGGCAATGAAAAGAAATGGTCGTATTTCCAATTCATTATCCTTATTCTGAAGATAGTACGGCAGAATTTTAAGCAGAGATAGTGGTGAAGATGGTGACATTATAGAGTGTTGACTATGGCCACAATCTTGTTTCTCCAGTTAATGAATTTTTTTATGTGTTTGTTTAAAGATACATATTAAGCTTGTAGACCATAGGGACATACGGAGAGTCCATTGCTAATATCTCACTCAGTATTGTGAAATTCTATCTCACCACCGTGAAACTCTTCAGTTTTCTAATTGCTTTATCAGCAGGGGGTATAAAAGGTCATGAAAGCAATTTCCACATGCTGTGGCTCCAGGTCTCTGGGTGTGAAGCAGAGCAAGCCTGGTTTGTCCTCCTCCTGTCTCCACACAGACGGCTTCTGCAGGTTTGGTAATCTACAGTACACTCCTTGCAGGGAAAAGGTGATGAGTCATCATGGACTTATTTGACCACTTTTTATGCATGCTTAGAGGAAAACAGAATACTGTTAAGAGATTCATCTGCTAGTTATTAAGTAAAGAAATATCACAATAGGCCGGGCGCAGTGGCTCACACCTGTAATCCCAGCATTTTGGGAGGCCAAGGTGGGCGGATCACCTGAGGTCAGGAGTTCGAGACCAGCCTAGCCAACATGGTGAAACCCCGTCTCTACTGAAATTATAAAAAATTAGCCGGGTGTAGTGGTACACGCCTGTAGTCCCAGTTACTTGGGAGGCTGAGGCATGAGAATTGCTTGAACCCAGGAAGTGGAGGTGGAGGTGAGCCGAAATTGTGCCACTGTACTCCAGCCTGCAACAGAGTGAGACACTGTCACACAAAAAAGAAAGAAATATCACAATATGTCACAATAGGCCGGGCGCAGTGGCTCACACCTGCAGTCCCAGCACTTTGGGAGGCCAAGGCAGATGGATCACCTGAGGTCAGGAGTTTGAGACCAGCCTGGCCAACGTGACAAAACCCAGTCTACTAAAAATACAAAAATTAGCCAGGCGTGATGGTGGGCACCTGTAATCCCAGCTACTCAGGAGGCTGAGACATGAGAATCGCTTGAACCCAGGAGGTGGAGATTGCACTGAGCTGAGATCCTGCCACTGGGCTCCAGCCTGGGTGACAGAATGAGACTCTGTCTTTAAAAAAAAAAAAAAAAGAAAATCACAATAAGTCCTAGGGTAAAGATGGGGGTACAGAAAACAATTAAATAGAACAAAAACAACTGTTTCCTTTTCCTGTGATTCAAGAAGGGCTTAGATCTTCTACTCAGCATCCTTTTACTAATGCCCTCCATTGGCTCTCACCCCAACATTTCCTTTTTTATAGCTTATTTTGTAATGCCTCCTTAATTATCCTTTAATAGAAGCCACCGCTGATAAGCTACCTACACTCATACAGAAGCATTAATATAATGCCCCAGATGTACTGTTTCAGGGCAAAAAGGAAAATAATTTCCAACAAAGTGGTGTGTGTTTCACTGTCAGATGCTTGCACTTACACACGGAATCGCTGTGCATCCGACAGAGGCTGATTGGCACATGGGGCACGGGGATTGTCAGCTCAAACACCGTCAGCAGCGTTGCCCTTGGAAATGGGATTTCCCAGAACAGTAAACGTGTCTGTCCTTGATTTACAGAGTAGCTACATTCCTAGGAAATCCAGGGTACATTAAAACTCACCATGTTACCCAGGCTGGTCTCAAACTCCAGGCCTCAAGCAATCCTCCCACATCAGCTTCCCAGAATTTTGGGATTACAGGCATGAGCCACCACACCCAGCCAGAATATTTTATTTCTGTTAGACACACAGAGCGTTCGTTGACTCGTCTGGGCGTTAGTGTTAATATTCTGTACTTGAAGCAAGCCCACCAAGCGGCTGAACTGGGTGGATAATGGAAAATGTCCTGTGGATTTGGGAGTGAGACAAACCGGCTTGAGTCTAACCTCTCAGTTAGTCTAAGGCTCCAAGCTTGAAAGGGTTAAATGAAGTACTATATTTGTTTTGTTTCGTTTTCGTTTTGTTTGAGGCTTTGCTCTGTTGCCCAGGCTGGAGTGTAGTGGCACAATCTCTGCTCACTGCAACCTCCATCTCCCAGGTTCAGGCGATTCTCTTGCCTCAGCCTCCAGAGTAGCTGGGATTACAGGTGCCCGCCACCACACCCGGCTAAGTTTTTTTTGGTATTTTTAGTAGACACAGGGTTTCACCATGTTGGCTAGACTGGTCTCAAACTCCTGACCTCAAGTGATCCACCTGCCTTGGCCTCCCAAAGTGCTGGGAGTATAGGTGGTGAGCCACCACGCCTGGCCTAAATGAAGTACCACATGACCGACAGACCGACCTGGGGAACATAGCAAGACCCCATCTCTACAAAAATGTAAAAAATAAAAATTAGCCGGGTGTAGTGGTACATGCCTGTAATCCTAGATACTCGGGAGGCTAAGGCAGAAGGATCACTTGAGCCCAGGAGTTCGAGGCTACAATGAGCTGTGATCGTGCCACTGCACTCCATCCTGGGTGGCAGAGTGAGGCCCTGTCTCAAAATAAATAATCCAGTCCCCCCCAAGAAAGGAATGAAGTGCTATAATGAGAAAAATCCTAGTACCTAACATATAGTAGACAGTGGAGAGTGGTTCTCTTTCGTTTCTCAGGGGCAGACAGATGGGGTGCTGGAGTCCTCTATCAAAGAGTCAGAGCTCTATCCCAGATGTGTAATGAACGTGGTCACAGACATATTGTCCCATTACCATTTACCTTCCCTATAACCACTGTGCCTCCAGCCTTGTAGAATAGACACATAGGAGCGCAGCAATACGTCTAAAAATAGGAGTGAGAGAGGGCAGGGCATGCCCGTTCTTGTGGTAGAAGAAAAGAATGTCAAAGAAAGCAGCTGGGACTAATGAACTTTACATTAGCCATATTCCATTATTTCAGCTTAAGTCAAATGTCGGTCCTCATGAGGCAACTGGCTTTGACAGGAGCTACGCTAATTACCACTTACCAACCTTTAATTTCTGGGTAAAAGCAAAAGAGAAAAACTAATGGATTTTTCATTTTCCAGAGAGACAAGAATAAAATAATAGTAGTCTGTAGAAAAAAGAAAACCTGCATCAATTACAAGAATTATTAATGTATCTTTAATAAATAACCACATTATTTAGCTGTTTAATTTCCTAATTACCTGTTCAAGCTTTTTTTTTTTTTTTTTT